GTGCAAGTCACAGGGGTTACAATGGTTGAGCTTCGGCTGAGAGGCCTGACAGCAGAGACTGGAAAATTGCTTAACAGAATTATAAATTCCTTCTTTCATTACTCAAACCTTTTTTTTTTTCTTTTTGAGACGAAGTTTCGCTCTTGTTGACCAGGCTGGAATGCAATGGTGCGATCTCGGCTCACTGCAACCTCCACCTCCCAGGTTCAAGCGATTCTCCCCCCTCAGCTTCCCGAGCAGCCGATTATGCTGCCTCAGCCTTCCCAGTAGCTGGGACTACAGGCACCCGCCACCACGCCCAGCTAATTTTTTGTATTTTTCGTAGAGATGGGATTTCACCATGTTGGCCAAGCTGGTCTTGAACTCCTGAAGTGATCCGCTCACTTCAGCCTCCCAAAGTGATGGGATTACAGGCGTGAGTGACGGCGCCTGGCCTCATTACTCAAACCTTTAGGGAACACCTCCTCACTCAGCCATGTGTAACGACGTGAAGACCCAGAGGTGAAACATTTTAGGGTGCTGCCTCCGAATCTGAATTTCAACAATAGACTAAAACGATCCAGTCCTGGGCTTCTCTAAATTCTTTTGTTGCTGGCCAGACCTTAATTTTAGGCTTTGGAGGGAGTGTCTATGCGAATGAACGACTGAAAACTCAGAAAACGAAAACTAGCTTTTATGGAATTTCAATTAATTACGTTTATCAAAACTACGCATCATGCCCATTTGTGGGTATTGGATGAAAAGATAAATCTTTCCAGAAGGGGCAGGGGAGGGAGAGGCAATTCTGGTTGGGGAAGTTGGGAGAAAAGAAAATCAGTATCTCCTAGTCTTCGCCCAGTTTGGCTCGTTTGGGGTACTCCTCGACCCCGCGTTACCAGGCCCGTGAATCCCACTCCCACCAGAGAATTAGCGCGGGCGGACGAGCAAAGTGAAACTTAGTAGCCCGGAACTTCGCGTGCCGGGTTCCCGCAGCAACACGTACCGGGAAGCGTTTGGGCGCTGCACCGCGCTGCGCCGTGCCCGTGAGTCCGGCGCGCAGAGGAGGAGGAGAAAGCTGACCGCTTAGGCCGGGGTAGTGGTCGTCGTGGTTTTCCTTGTAGTTCGTGGTCTGAGACCAGGCCTCAAGTGGAAACGGCGTCACCATGATCGCACGGCGGAACCCAGAACCCTTACGGTTTCTGCCGGATGAGGCCCGGAGCCTGCCCCCGCCCAAGCTGACCGACCCGCGGCTCCTCTACATCGGCTTCTTGGGCTACTGCTCCGGCCTGATTGATAACCTAATCCGGCGGAGGCCGATCGCGACGGCTGGTGAGTGCTGCGCGGCCGGGATCGGCTGGGAGGCTTTCTTTGGGATTTGTCATTTGAATTTCAGGTTTGCATCGCCAGCTTCTATATATTACGGCCTTTTTTTTTGCTGGATATTATCTTGTAAAACGTGAAGACTACCTGTATGCTGTGAGGGACCGTGAAATGTTTGGATATATGAAATTACATCCAGAGGATTTTCCTGAAGAAGGTATTTCAAGTTAATTTTAGATAATCTGTGTTAAATAAATCTTTTATGATCTTTCCTTTTATAGATAAGAAAACATATGGTGAAATTTTTGAAAAATTCCATCCAATACGTTGAAGTCTTCAAAATGCTTGCTCCAGTTTCACTGATACCTGCTGTTTCTGAATTTGATGGAACATGTTTCTTATGACAGTTGAAGCTTATGCTAATCTGTATGTTGACACCTTGTAATTAAAATACGTACCATGAGTACTCTGACTCTTTATTGTTGTAAGAAAAATAGTTCATCATCAGAGAATGGTCAGTTTCCATTCACCCATCTGAAAGATTTTAAGATGAGGTTGAATTCTAGTTTAGAGTTAGCAGACTACCCAAATCTGGCCCACTGCCAATAAAGTCTCATTGGAACACAGCCATGCTCATTTGTTTACATGTTGTTTATGGCGACTGCCATGCTGCAAGAGCAGAATTGAGTAGTTGTGATAGAGACCTATGGCCTGCAAAGCCTAATTAATATGTAGCCCTTTCAGAAAAGGTTTGCCTGCCCCTGTCCTAGTGCAAAGTGAATTTAGAGTGAGCCAGATTATGGAGGATTCTGTGACTCTTGCCAAATAATTTTGACTTCATCCTGTAGGTATTAAGTCATTAAGGCGTTTTAAATCATACAGTCAGGTTTGTATTTCTGAGCTGTCTATAATGAATGATATAGAAGGTGGTTTCGAAGGAGGAGACTCCAGACAAGGAAAACAGAAATCTTATGTTGCCAAGTTGTCTTTGCTCTTAGGTGGGTTATCCTGGAGAAAATGGACTCAGGAGCTAATACTGTCTACAGTGGAGCTTGGTGCAATTAGAAGCAAAAGACTGTACCTAACTGGAATGAGGTTACTTTTTATGGCTTATCAAATGCTTGTCCTGGCCCGATGCAGTGGCTCATGCCTGTAATCCCAGCACTTTGAGAGGCTGAGGCAGGGCAGATTGCATGAGCCCAGGAGTTCGAGACCAACTTGGGCAACATGGTGAAACACTGTCTCTACATAAAATACAAAAATTAGCTGGGCGTGGTGGCACGTTCCTGCAATCCCAGCTACTCATAAGGCTGAGGTGGGAGGATCTATTGAGCCCTGGAATTCGAGGATGCAATTAATTGTGGTTGTGTCACAGTTCACTGCAGCCTGGGTGACACTCCAGCCTGGGTGACAAAGGAGACCCCGTCAAAAAAAAAAGTACTTGTCCCAAAAGTTTTTGTTTCCTAGCTTAGAATTTATAATCAGATTAGGTTTTGGAGATAAAGTATATGTGGTATTTTTTTTTTTTTTTTTGAGACGACAGTCTTGCTCTGTCATCAGGCTGGAGTGCAGTGGCGCAATTTCGGCTCACTGCAACCTCCACCTCCTGGGTTCAAGCAATTCTCCTGCCTCAGCCTCCCGAGTAGCTGGGACTACAGGTGCATGCCACGACGCCCAGCTGATTTTTGTGTTTTTAGTAGAGACGGGGTTTCACCATGTTGGCCAAGATGGTCTCAATCTCTTGACCTTGTGATCCACCTGCCTTGGCCTTCCAAAGTGTTGGAATTACAGGCGTGAGCCACCGCGCCTGGTCTATATGTGATTTCAAATTAGGTGGCCTTATAAATATAAGCAGATGGTTTCTGGGCAAAATCAAATGATTTCTGTCTCTATTTTCTTGAGTACCAATTGTAAAAACTGAAATTAGGTTGAGGAAAGTGCTTTAGAAATAATAAAGATGTACAAATACAAGGCTTTGGATTTTTTATTAGTTCTGCAATAAATAATAGGTTTATAGTTCACCTGTTGTTGATCTCATCAGTGGTCGCCAAGT